CAAAATAAGTTTTGCCTTTAATCTGTTTTCTCCATATCTAAACATTTGAGGTCAAGAGTGTGGACAGATCTGAAGACACAGAGTTTTATTATCCTGTGGCCCCAACATTCTTTCTTCACTGTCTGATCTCTGGAAGAAAATGGGCAACAGGTGGCTATCAGTGGTCTCCTTGTGGTTATTTTGTTCTTGCTGCCCTCTGCTCTTTCTATGGCCACTATCTGTTCCACCCTCAGAACTGAAGGGAGATGTTGGTAGGGAGAGGCTTTTCCTTCACCTCTGGCAGAAAAGGTTTGCTGGGGCCCTTCACCTCCCGACATCAGAGCTGCACTTCAATGTGGAAGCTTTGGTCATGTGTGGCTCCTGAGTGCCTGGAATGTTCCTGGTCTGAACTGCGATGTGCTAGAAAGGTAAAATACAGAGTTAGTTTCAAAGATTTAGTTTCAAATATTTATATACTTTATTAATAATCACATATTTCTCACACATTAAAATGAAAATTTTTTGATATATTGGGTTAATTAAATTGTTACAATCAATTCAACCTGTTACTTTTTTTTTTTAAGTTTGGTTACTAGAAAATTTAAAATTTACATATGGCTCACATTTTATTTCAGAAAATTACCTCCGTTCTAAAATTTCAGACGGCCTGCTGAAAGACCAGAAGCCGGGAAGGTCATAAAATCCGAAATTTTAAAATAATTGTTATTATATTCTTTTCATTTGTGAATAGGCATACAGTATGTTATTTATAAATGCATGTGACTTTACACACAAGGTTAAATACAAATTCCCTCTGGGGTGGGCCTGGCTAAGCTCTGGGAGGAAGCCCTGCCTGAAAAGACGGCAGCCTAAGCTGTCACTCTTTCTTCACTCAGCCCAGCATCTGTTCGCATCTTCTGTCACTCAGGGCCTGAGAAGGTGGGGTTTTAAACGTTATCCAATCAGCGACGCTAGGCTGGGAACCGTCCAATCAGGCACGCAGCTGGAGCGGACAGGACGGCTTCCGGGATGTGGCGGGGCCTTTGTCTCTCGCCGCAGCCTGAGCTCCAGGTCTCCCCTTCGCTGCTCTGTGTCCTCTGCTCCTAGAGGCCCAACATCTGTGGCCCTGTGACCTGCAGGTATTGGGAGACCCACAGCTAAGACACCGGGACCCCCTGAAAGCCTAGAAATGGTGAGAGTGCCGGGTCGGACATCCCGAGAGAGAATATCAGCTTCTGGTTTATTTTCTTCCATAGGACGACTTGAAATATGGAGTGTATCCTCTCAAGGAAGCAAGTGGATGCCCTGGGGCTGAGAGGAATCTTCTAGTTTACTCTTATTTTGAAAAGGTAACCTCTTGAGACATTAAAATTGTCTACGCTATATGTGTGTCTCTGTGCTTGTGTTTTTCAGGAGACATTGACATTTAGGGATGTGGCCATAGAATTCTCTCTGGAGGAGTGGGAATGCCTGAACCCTGCTCAGCAGAATTTATATATGAATGTGATGTTAGAAAACTACAAAAACCTGGTCTTCTTGGGTGAGAATAACTTTCATACACAATTCTTAATAAAGATTCATGTTATTTATTTTTAATAAAGCAGGTGTTGCTGTCTCTAAGCAAGACCCAGTCACCTGTCTGGAGCAAGAAAAAGAGCCCTGGAATATGAAGAGACATGAGATGGTGGATGAACCCCCAGGTAGGTGAGAGTGAAAAAAAACAGATGACACATTCTTCAGGTCACTGTGTGGGTTTCTGTTTAGGAAAAACTGATCATGATCTGCGGCTCAGAGAGCTGGAACTGAGTCAATAAACTGCTTCAGGGACCACAGTAAAAACCAAGGTCTGTAAACCTGTCTGCATGGCTGCAAATAGGTTGAATAATTTGTTGTTTGTATTTCTTTCAGCTATGTGTTCTTATTTTACCAAAGACCTTTGGCCAGAGCAAGACATAAAAGATTCTTTTCAACAAGTAATACTGAGAAGATATGGCAAATGTGAACATGAGAATTTACAGTTAAGAAAAGGCTCCGCAAGTGTAGATGAGTATAAGGTGCACAAAGAAGGTTATAATGAGCTAAACCAGTGTTTGACAACTACCCAGAGCAAAATATTTCCATGTGATAAATATGTGAAAGTCTTTCATAAATTTTTAAATGCAAATAGACATAAGACAAGACATACTGGAAAGAAACCTTTCAAATGTAAAAAATGTGGCAAATCATTTTGCATGCTTTTACACCTAAGTCAACATAAAAGAATTCATATTAGAGAGAATTCTTACCAATGTGAAGAATGTGGCAAAGCTTTTAAATGGTTCTCAACCCTTACTAGACACAAGAGAATTCATACTGGAGAGAAACCCTTCAAATGTGAAGAATGTGGCAAAGCTTTTAAGCAGTCCTCAACCCTTACTACACATAAGATAATTCATACTGGGGAGAAACCATATAGATGTGAAGAATGTGGCAAAGCCTTCAACCGGTCCTCACACCTTACTACACATAAGATAATTCATACTGGAGAGAAGCCCTACAAATGTGAAGAATGTGGCAAAGCTTTTAACCAGTCTTCAACCCTTAGTACACATAAGTTCATTCATGCTGGAGAGAAACCCTACAAATGTGAGGAATGTGACAAAGCTTTTAATCGATTCTCATACCTTACTAAACATAAGATAATTCATACTGGAGAAAAATCTTACAAATGTGAAGAATGTGGCAAAGGCTTTAATTGGTCCTCAACCCTTACTAAACATAAAAGAATTCATACTGGAGAGAAACCCTACAAATGTGAAGTGTGTGGCAAAGCCTTTAATGAGTCCTCAAACCTTACTACACATAAGATGATTCATACTGGAGAGAAACCCTACAAATGTGAAGAATGTGGCAAAGCTTTTAACCGGTCCCCACAACTTACTGCACATAAGATAATTCATACTGGAGAGAAACCTTACAAATGTGAAGAATGTGGCAAAGCTTTTAGCCAGTCATCAATCCTTACTACACATAAGAGAATTCACACTGGAGAGAAACCCTACAAATGTGAAGAATGTGGCAAAGCTTTTAACCGATCCTCAAATCTTACTAAACATAAGATAATTCATACAGGAGAGAAATCTTACAAATGTGAAGAATGTGGTAAAGCCTTTAACCAATCCTCAACTCTTACTAAACATAGGAAAATTCATACTAGACAGAAACCCTACAACTGTGAAGAATGTGACAATACATTTAACCAGTCCTCAAACCTTATTAAACAAAATAATTCATACTGGAGAGAAACTCTACAAATGTCAAGAATGTGGGAAAGCCTTTAAGCAGTCCTCAACTCTTACTAAGCATTAAATATTGGCCGGGTGCGGTGGCTTATGCAAAATGGCTCCCAGCATTTTGGGAGGCTGAGGTGGGTGGATCACAAGGTCAAGAGATCGAGACCATCCTGGCCAACATGGTGAAACCCTGTCTCTACTAAAAATACAAAAATTATCTGGGTGTGGTGGCACGTGCCTGTATTCCCATCTACTCGGGAGGCTTAGGCAGGATAATCACTTGAACCTGGGAGGTGGAAGTTGCAGTGAGCCAAGATTGTACCACTGCACTCCAGTTTGGCAACAGAGTGAGACTCCGTCTCAAAAAAAATTTATACTGTACAAAAACCCCACAAGTGTGAAAAACATGGCAAAGCCTTTAAGAAGCCCTCAATTCTTAACAGACATAAGATAATTTATACTGGAGAGAAACTCTACAAATCAGAAAGATGTGACTACTTTTGACAACGCCTCAAACTTTTCTAACCATAAAAGTAATTATACTGGTGAGAAATCCTAGAAATCTGAAGAGTGAGATAAAGCCTTTAAATGGTTGTCACACTTCATTGTAGGTAAGATAATTCATACTGGAGAAAACGCCTACATGTGTGAACAATATGGCAAAACTTAATGCTCACACTTTATTGCTAGGAAAGCATTTATACTTGAGATAAATTATACAAATATAAAGACTGTGAAAAAGCCATCATTATCTGCTCACATTTTACTCAACACAGAGAGTTCCTGCTTAATAAAAGCATTATAAGTGCAATTACTGTCAAAAGATCTTTCAGAAAATATAAGCTTTTTTAGTGAAGAGTATTTATTTTGAAGTTGAACATCACAAATATAAAAAGGGTTGTAGTGCCTTTACTTGTATCACAGATCTTTTTGTAGACATTTTCTTCTAGAGGAAAACTCTGAAGCAGTTGATCAAACTTTGTTCAACATCAGGGAATTTATATTGAAAAATTGTGCAAATATAATAAATTTGGAAAAACAATTTTTCAAAAACTACAGCTTAGAAATCAACAGTTATACTAGAATATATTTTTTCCAGATGCAGTAAAAGTAAAATATTTAATCCATAATTAAGTCTATGCAAATATCAGAGAATTTATGGTAGAAATATATAAGGTACTGACACTTCAGATATACTAAATCAGAGTGCTAAGTATAGAAAATCTGAAACTAAAGTTGGTAGAAAAGTTATTTGTATAGAACTTTAAGAGGATCAGAAGGTTTTTTGCAGAGTTATAATTACATTCAAAGTATACTTTATTTCTTGAAAAATATTACAGATTTTTTGAAAATTGAATAATGTCATCATTCAACTCTGAAATTATTTCCTGTTGTTTCTTCATTCCTATTGGATTCACATGTGAAAGCATGGGGTTAATTGTTGCTACATCAAAGAGAGAGATTCTTTTGTTTGTTTGTTCGTTTGTTTTTTGAGACTGAGTTTCACTCTTTCGCCCAGGCTGGAGTGCATTGGCATGATCTCAGCTCACTACAACCTCTGCCTTCTGGTTTCAAGCAACTCTTCTGCCTCAGCATCCCAAGTAGCTGGGATAACAGGTGCCAGCCACCATGCCCAGCTAATTTGTGTATTTCTAGTAGAGATGGGGTTTCACCATATTGGCCAAGCTGGTCTTGAACTCCTGACCTCATGTGATCCGCCCGCCTCAGCCTCCCAAAGTGCTGGGATTACAGGCTTGAGCCACCACGCCCAGCCTGTAGCATATTTTAATAGGAGAATACAATATATAATAGTAGCAGGGTTAAGTAAGGCATCCATCATCTGTAGCATTTCTCCTTTGTTTTACAAACAATCCAATTCTACACTTTAAAAAAAAATTTTTAAATGTACAATTAAATTTTTATTTACCACAGTGTTATTTTTATCGTCATAATAAAAATTATATACGAGTATAAATGAAATTCATTTCTAAATTCTTAATAAATATTTTCTCATGCCAGGTGTGGTGGCTCACGTCTGTAATCCCAGCACTTTGACAGGCTGAGCGAGGGAGTGGATCTTGAGGTCAGCAGTTCGAGACCAGCATGGCCAATATGGAGAAATCCCGTCTCTACTAAAAATACAAAAATTAGCCAGGCGTGGTGGCATGTGCCTGTAATCCCAGCTACTCAGGAGGCTGAGGCAGGAGAATCGCTTGAACCTGGGAGGTGGAGGTTGCAATGAGCCAAGATCACCCCACTGCACTCCAGCCTGGGCAACAGAGCGAGACTCCATCTCAAAAAGTAAAATATATTTTCAAATTTTCTATATATTTTTCTTTGAACATGTGGCCTGTCTGCCTGCAAACATATACAGACTTTTAGTTTTGATTCATATAGAGTTAAATACATGTTAGTCTAAAGACAAATCTTAGGTGTAAGAAAATTATGGAGTTAAGTATGTGTGTGTGAGTATGAGTTTGTACATATTTTCAGAAGGAAAGAATGATACGGGAACAAAAATCATTTTAATATGGTGACTACTATAAAACTAAAAACCTAAAAAATGCTGAAAGCAAATGTATACTTTTTGGTTTGTATTGAATTTATTACTGTACAGTCTATGACTTAGAGTTCTGAATCTTCCCAAGCAAATTCTCTGTATATACTTGCCTGGTACTCATGCTAGACCCATACTTTTTTTGTTTCTTACATTTTTTTTGTTTTATATTTTATGAAGTATTCATTATGTGAGCTGGTCTGCGATTATAAGAATTTTTATGAAATTTAGTGCACACAAAATAATCTTTAGATGTAATTCCAAAAGTAGTGTATTAAGTTACATTTTATTTAGTTAGAGCACTCCATTTTGTTCTTTTAAGAGGAGAACAATATATAGGTTTTCTTTAGTGATTTGTTCCTTTCACTTTTTATAATTGACATAAGCATATTTATTGAGTCAATTTGTTCAGCTAAGTACTAGGGAGGCTTCATTAGTCATGAGGATGTTTTTATATATAAATGTAGCAAACATATATTACAGTTTTCACTGTGTAATAGATTATCCATAATAATTCATAAATATTCCTGCTGAAGTTAGTTTGTAACTTCAAGTCAAAGATGAAAAATATCAATGGTGAAGATTGATTGTTCATATAGAGAGGACATTTTTTTTCCAGACTGTAAAACTGAATCTTGTTGAATTTAAAGAGAAATTCTGGCAGAGGCAGATGAATCACCTGAGGTCAGGAGTTTGAGACCAGCCTGATGAATATGGTGAAACCCAGTCTCTACTAAAACTACAAAAATAGCCAGGCATGGTGGTGGGTGCCTGTAATCCCACTCGGGAGGCTGAGTCAGGAGAATTGCTTGAACCCGGAGGTGAAGATTGGAGTAAGCCAAGATTGTGCCGTTGCACTACAGCCTGGGCGACAGAGCGAGACTCCATATAAAAAAAAAAAAAAAAAAAAAAGAGCTGGGCGTGGTGGCTCACGCCTGTAATCCCAGCACTTTGGGAGGCCAAGGTGGGCGAATCACTTGAGGTCGGGAGTTTGAGACCAGGTGACCAACATGGAGAAACTCCATCTCTACTAAAAAATACAAAATTAGCCCGGTGTGGTGGCGCATGCCTGTAATCCCAGCTACTCGGGAGACTGAGGCAGGAGAATCGCTTGAACACGACAGGTGGAGGTTGCAGTGTGGCGAGATTGCACCATTGCACTCCAGTCTGGGCGACAAGAGGGAAACTCCATCTGAAAAAAAAGAGAAATTCTTTTATTTTCTACTTCTCTTCAGATTTGTCTTATGCATTTTCCAACTATGTATGCATCACAGCTATTCTTTTTCTGAGTTATAGCTACAGTTTTCTTACTGTTGTCTTCATGCCATTTCATTTCACATGGTACTTTGTAGATTTTGATGAGGAAGTTGGTATTTTTAGTGCACACAAAAATTGGTTTTAACTGTAGAGTTTGCTTATCAGAACAGTTAAAAGGCAGCCAGGTGTGGCTCACGCCTGTAATCCCAGCACTGAGATAGGCCAAGGAGGGTGGATCACTTGAGGTCAGGAGTTTGAGACCAGCCTGACCAACATGGTGAAACCCTGTGTCTACTAAAAATACAAATTTAGCCACGCGTGGTGACGCACGCCTGTAATCCCAGCTACTCGGAAGGCCGAGGGAGCAGAATCGCTTGAACCTGGGAGGTAGAGGTTGCGGTGAGCCGAGACTGGGCCACTGCACTTCAGCCTGGGCAACAAGAGCGAAATTCTGTCTAAAAAAAAAAAAAAAAGATAAAAGGTGCAATACTGTCCACAGGTAAGATAATTAAATTAGTCAGCTTTGTTTTTAAAAGAAAAATCTTACTAGATTCTTATACAAAGTGTGGCAAATATAAAACTTGCTTGAAAATACAGAAATTAAATTTTTAAGAGAGTTAATGGTAAGTAAACAATTTTAAAGTTAATTTTCTATGATATACTTACAGCACAACTTATATTTCCATGCAGAATCTTTTATTTTTAAGTGTGAGTGTTAAAGGTTACAAAATAATGAAATGACTTCAGTGGATTTAAAATTTTGAAAAATAATGTCTTTTCTATATTGATTTTACAATTTGGAGAAATTTTTCACTCATTTTTTATATATTTTTTAGTGGGAGAGGTTTAGTCTACAGTTTTTATTTTTAGTCACCAAACTGTAGCCAACTCTTGGGTCATTTTCTCTGAAAAACATTTGGAGATCATGACAGCGTTTGGATTAAAACATTTCTGTTACTTTGCATGCAAACTAGTTTACTGTGTTCACAGAGTGGCCAGTCATGGGACCATAAGCAACACCTGCTCTTTGAGTGTCTTTCATACCGTTACCATCAGCACCAGAAACTCCAGGTGCCCCAAGCTTAAAGTAAAAATCCTAAAGTACGTTGGCTCCTCCCATGCAATGTGCTGGGTCCAAACCATGCTGTTAAATATCAGAAGTTTCTATGGTTATGATTAAAAAATTAAATGACAATAATAGCCCCAAAACTATATATTTTTGATACTATTTAACCAAGATTATCACAAAGACACAGTATTTGACACATTGTTATTCTTCTATGTTTTATAAATATTTTAATGTGACAGGTAGAATCTGTACTTTTTCTGTAGAACGTAATATTTTGAAGTATATATATAGTTAAATTATTATTTCTAGGTAATTAATAATTTATCTCACATTGGTCAGACATGATGGCTCATGCTTGTAATCCCAGCAATTTGGGAGGCCGAGGCAGGCAGATCACATGAGGTCAGGAGTTCGGGACCAGCCTGGCGACCATGGGGAAACCCTGTCTCTACTAAAAATACAAAATAAGCAGCGTGTGGTGACACATGCCTGTAATCCAGCTACCCTGGAGGCTAAGGCAGGAAAATGGCTCAAATCTGGGAGGTGGTTGTTGCAGGGAGCCGAGATTGCACCACTGCACTCCAGACTGGGGGACAGAGTGACTATCAAAAAAAAAAAAAACTTTACCTCATATGGTGAACATTTTTGTTTTGAGACCACATGACACTGTCATCATTTTTCAAAAATCCAAATACATTATTATGAACTATAGTCACCATGTTGTGCAATAAATCTCTTGAACTTATTTCTTCCATTTGACTATAATTATGTATTATTTCACAAACATGTTTCCAGCCTTCCATTTCTTATAAATAACTTGCATCTGATGGTCACCATTTTACTCTCTACATCAATGGGATTAAGTTTTTTGGAATCCATGTGTAAGTGAAATTATGAGACACTAATCTTTCTGTGCCTTGCTTATCCCAACTAATACAATGTCCTCCAACTTCATCCATGTGATTGAGAATAATAGTTTTTGTTTTTTTTTTAAGGCCAGGAGTGGTGGCTCACACCTGTAATCCCAGCTCTGGGAGGCCAAGGCCAGTGGATTGCTTGAGCCCAGGAGTTTGAGACCAGCCTGGACAACGTGGAAAAACCCCATCTCTACTAAAAATACAAAAACAACAAAACAAAAACAAAAAACACCTCAGCTGGGTGTGGTGGTGCAGGCCTGTAATCTCAGCTACTCCAGAGGCTGAGGCATGAGAATCCCTTGAACCACAGATGCAGAGGTTGCAGTGAACTGAGATCATGCCACTGCACTCCATCCTGGGCAACAGAGTGAGACTCGGTCTCAAGAGGGAAAATAAGGCATTTTTCTCATTTAAATAATAAATAGTATTCCATTATGTATATCAACCACATTGTCTTTATTTACTCATTAGATGTTGAACTGTTTATTCTGTATTTTGGCTATTGTGAAACAAGTGCTGCAAACAGAAGTGCAAATGTTTCTTTATTCTTATTTTGTTTTGGATATATACCCAGTAGTGCGATTGCTGTATTACCTGGTAGTTTTTTTGATAAATCTGTATTTTGTTTTTCGTAATGGCTATCCTCATTTACGTTCACACCAACAGTGTGCAAGGATTCCGTTTTCTTCACATCTTTACCAACACTTTTTTCTTTTTCTTTTAATAAGAGTTATTCTAACAGGAATGAGTTGATATAGGGATTTTTTTTTTGGCTTGTCTTTTTGTGATAATAGTCAACATTGAGCATTTAAAAATATATCCGTTGGACATATGTATGACTTTTCTTGAAAAATATTTATTTCAGCTATTTCCTTTTTTTTTTTTTTCTTTTTGAGATGGAGTTTTGTTCTTGTTGCCCAGGCTGGAGTGCAATGGCACAATCTCGGCTCACTGCAACCCTTGCCTCCCGGATCAAGTGATTGTCCTGCCTCAGCCTCTCAAGTAGCTGGGATTACAGGCAAATGCCACTGCGCCCAGCTAATTTTGTATTTTTAGTAGAGACGGGGTTTTTCTATATTGGTCAGGCTGGTCTCGAACTTCTGACCTCTGGTGCCCACCTCAGCCTCCCAAAGTGCTGAGATTACAGGCATGAGCCACCGCGTCCGGCCTATTATTTTTAATAATTTTTTATTGTTGTCATTTTAAATACACTTTTGATATTAACCTCTTGTCACATGTATAATTTGCAAATTTTTTCTCCCATGTTCTAGTTGTCACATTCTGTTGATTGTATCAGATTTTGTCCAGCAGCTTTTTAATTTGAAGTGATCTGACTTATTTTTCCTTTTGTGTCCTGGGATGTTTAGGTTAAATCAAAAAACTTGCGGCCAGGCGCAGTGGCTCACACCTGTAATCCCAGCACTTTGGGAGGCCGAGGCAGGTGGATCACGAGGTCAGAAGTTCGAGACCAGCCTGACCAACATGGTGAAATCCTGTCTCTACTAAAAATACAAATATTAGCCGGGCGTGGTTGCACGTGTCTATAATCTCAGCTACTCAGGAGGCTGAGGCAGGGGAACGGCTTAAACCCAGAGGCGGAGGTTGTAGTGAGCCAAGGTCATGCCACTGCACTCCAGCCTTGGCAACAGAATGAAACTCTGTCTCAAAAAAAAAAAAAAATTTGCTGCCCAGAACAATGTTATAGGGCTTTTGCTCTATATTTTGGCAGTAGTAGTTTCAGAGTGTCAGGCCTTACATTTAAGTACTAATTTATTTCGAGTTTATTTTTACATATGGTGTGAGATGAGGGTCTCAATTTTTATCTCTGCATGTGGATATAAAGTTTTCTTAATTGAAGATTCTGTTCTTTCCCTTTAAAGTCACCTGTATTTAAAATCAACTGTAAATACATGGATATATTTCTGCTGTTTTTTTCTTCTGCTCCATTGACCTATGTCTCTGTTTTTATTCAAGTACCATACTGTTGGTTACCATAGCTATGTAGTGTATTTCAAAGTTAGTCACTTCTTTTGTCTTGATTGCTTTGGCTATTCAGGGTCTTTTGTGATACCATATGAATTTTAGATATACTTTTAAAACTTTTCTATGAAGTATATCACGTATTTCGATAGAGGTTGCATTATACCTGTAGGTCATTTTGTGTAATACAAATATTAATGTCAGTTCATGAATAGTCCATTTATGTATTAATTTCTATTTAGAATGTAAGGCGTTTCAACTTTTTGGTTAAATTTATTTCAAACTATAGTTATTGTAGATGTAATTGTTTTTGAATTTCATTTTGGGATAGTTATTAATGTAGAGAAATGCTGTGACTTTTTGATGGTGCTTTTGTATTTTGAAAGTTTAATAAATTTTGTTTATTTATTTATTTATTTTGAGATGGAGTCTCGGTCTGTCACGCAGGCTCGAGTGCAGTGGCACGATCTTGGCTCACTGCAACCTCTGCCTCCCTGGCTGAAGCGGTTCTCCTGCCTCAGCTTCCTAAGTAGCTGAAACTACAGGCGCCTCCTACTACACCCAGCTAATTTTTTTATTTCTATAGAGATGGGGTTTCCCTACGTTGGCCAGACTGGTCTTGAACTCCTGACCTTGTGATCCGCCCACCTCGGCCTCCCAAAGTGCTGGAATTACAGGCAGGAGTCACTGCACCTTGCCTGTTTATAATTTTTAAGATTTACTAAGGTCTTAGGCTTTTTTATACTTCAGATTATGTATAGGGATAAAAGAAAATTATACAGGAATAATTCCTTTTCCTCAATTTGGATGCCTTTGATTTTTTTCTCTAATTTCTTTGTCTTGGATATTTAGTACCATGTTTAGTAAGTCTGACTAGAGTGGGCATCCTTGCCTTGTTCTAGCTCTTAGAGTAAAAGCTTACAACATATCCCTGTTTAGTATGTTGTTAGCAGTTTTTTTGGTTATATATGGCATTTATTGGCTGAAGTGCATTTGTTCTATACCTAATTTTTTCAGCGATTTATCATAAGGGAATGTCAAATTCTGTCAAACTTCTATTGTGCATCCATTTTTTTCTCTTTGCACTCTGCATATATTTAAGTTTTAGAGATGTGAAATCACAACTAATTCTGCATACATACAAAAAAAGTCAGAGACTACTATGAACATCTCTATGCCTGCAAAATAGAAAATTTGGAGAAAATAAATAAACTCCTGGAAACATACAACTTTCCAGGATTAAACCAGGAAGGAACAGAACTCTTGAACAGGGCAAAAATGTATAAAATATATAATGAAATTGAATTAATAATTTAAAAAACCTACCAACTATAAGGAGCCCTGGATTATATAAAATCACAGCCGAATTTTAACACATATACAGAGATGAGCTGGTATTACTTCTACTGAATGTATTACTGAATGTATTCCAAAAAATCCAGGTGGAGTTCCACCCTAACTCATTATATAAAATCTGTATCGCTGCACGAGGTGGCTCACGCCTGTAATCCCAGCACTTTGGAAGGCCGAGGTGGGCGGGTCACCTGAGGTCGGGAGTTTGAGACCAGCCTGCCCAACGTGGTGAAACCCCATCTCTGCTAAAATACAAAATTAGCCAGGCGTGGTGGCATATGTCTGTAATCCCAGCTACTCGGGAGGCTGAGGCAGGAAAATCGCTTGAACCCGGGAGGTGGAGGTTGCAGTGAGCCGAGATCGCGCCATTGCACTCCAGCCTAGGCAATGAGTGAAACTCCATCTCAAAATAAATTAATTAATAAAATAAAAACCTGTGTCATCTTGATACCGAAGTCTAGTGAAGACAACAACAACAAAACTATAGGCCAATATTTTGGGTGAACATTGAAACAAAAATCCTCCATGAAATAATAGCAAGCTGAGTTCACAGGCAAATCAAAAAGTTATTTTGCCACACTTGTGAACTTTATATCACATGTGCAAGGATGTTTCATCATATACAAGTCAATAAGTGTGTTTCACCATACAATTAAAAGCAAAAATTTATATGATTAACACAATAGATGCAGAAAAAGCATTCAAGAAAATCCAGTATTCATTTATGAAAATATTCTCTAAGCAATGATGAAACATACCTCACAATAATAAGAGCCATCTATGACAAATCCTCAGCTAACATACTGAACAGACAAAAGGGGCATGCATTTCTCATTAGAAAAAAAATAAGACTATCTAAACAATTCTATTTAACATAGTTCTGGAAGTGCTGGATAAATCTAACAAAATGAAAAAATAAATGGCATCCAAATAGGAAAAGAAGAAGTGAAATTACCTTCACTCATGATATAATTCTCTACCTAGAAAACTTTAAGGATTTTACCAAAAGACTCCTAAGGTTAAAAATGACTTCAGCAAAGTCTCAGGATACAAAATTGATATACAAAAATGAATAGCATTGCCTTACACCAATAACATTCAAGCTGAGAACAAAATCAAGAACAGTTTTCTTTACAATAGCCATAAACAAAAAATAATATACTTAGAAATACATCAAACCAGGGAGGTAAAATATCTCTACAAGAACTAGAAAACATTACTGAAAGTAATCAGAGACAATTCAAATAAAAAAGCTTTCTATGCTCATGGATTTGAAGAATGAATAGAAAATGTCTATGCTGCCTAGAGCAGCCTACAAAATAAGTTTTTGTTTTTTTATCAAAATGTCGATTACTTTTTTTTTTTTTTTGAGACAGTGTTGCTCTGTGGCCTAGGCTGGAGTGCAGTGGTGCGATCTTGGCTCACTGTAACCTCCACCTCCTGGGTTCAAGTGAGTCTCCTACCTCAGCCTCCCAAGTAGCTGGGATTACAGGTGCCCACCAGCACACCTGGCTAATTTTTATGTTTTTAGTAGAGATCGAGTTTTGCTGTGTTGGCCAGGCTGGTCTCAAACTCCCGGCGTCCCAAAGTGCTGGGATTACAGGTGCGACCCACCATGCCTGGCCCAACCCCATATTATTTCTGGTAACAAAGCACAGAAACATGATTTCTCGAATTTTGCTAGGATTTTAATTTACAAAAGAAAGGTGAATGCCATTAAAAGGTGTTTAATACACTCCCACCAGAAACAAGAGGCAAGGCAGGCCCTGGGGGCCTCACAAAGGCGGTCTTATGCAAGGGTGAGAAAGCAGAGTTATCAGGGAGGTGGGACTATTGCTTTATGAACGTGATGATTGGAAGCAAAAACGTGGGGCTTTTTCCTATTGAATACAAAGTAAAATAATGAATGCTGGTGTCAGTGGTTGGGAATAACAACATTTGCAGGCTCATGAGAGCTGCCTGACAAAAAGCGTGTAAACAACAGTGATTGCTCCTGTGGCCCTGTGATTCAGCAGGTTTATGGAGCAGTTAAGAATCGCAGATGTCAAATGGCCAACACAGAATCTAACGACATGCTTAATACAAATTATTATTAGTAGAAATGCTGAATTGCTTCATTTCTGCAATTTCTGCTGCTTCTTAAGATGCTTTTAATGAATAAAATCTGCCTTAAAATTTGATACCTGGTAACTTCTCTCTGTGAGTTTTGAATTGGCTGATGTAACCAAAATGCCAGCTCTTGCCATCTAACTACCATTAAAAGGAACTTCTAAAGCTCCGAAGTGGTCAACAGTTTCACTTCCAACTTTTTTAAAAGATACACAATTTTCTAAAAAATTTTTCTTTATGGGCGATTGAATAGTTGGGCTTTGGCTAATTCCTCATTAGCAATAGAATTATGTATATTTTGCAAACTCTAATACAGAACACTTAATGTATCAGACAACCATGATTATGATGTATATACCTGGTATAAACAATCTTTTTTGCATATTGAATTCTGCATTTTTTTCTTCCTTGATACGTATGAGATTCACCAGTACCAGTTTTTCTCTTGTGGTGGCATATAGTTGATTGTCATTTGCATTATCTATTAAAAACCTGTGGCAGCTCATGGTATTATTGACCATATGTTCTAGTGTCTTCTTGCAGATTTAAATATTTTATTGCAGTGTAAAGTTTAATATTTAGATGTGTGATACATCTTTGGATAATCTGTAATTAAATTGATCTTTTGTAATGGTGATAGTGATTAGCACACACTGAAAATCCAGCAAAGCAATTATTTTTCTCTTTTTAACTGGAAATCATATTCGTAAGTTGTGGTAGATATTATCATCAGTGTATTCATGATTCGATTTATATTTTGTGTTATCTGGTTATAAATTTTATATAGCATTCAATTTGACAAAATATAAATCTATTTGATTTGAATTTAATGGTGTGTGTGTGTGTGTGTGTGTGTG